ACATTTCAAGTGCTCAATTCAAGTGGCACTAGCCACCTGGACTGGTGGCCACTGTGTTGGGCAGTGCAGGTACAGCACAGGTCTCTCACAGCAGAAGGCTCCACTGACCAGTGCAGGTTTGGAAGGTTGGGCTGAACCACACCACACACATCATATTCACTCTGTGATCTGGGGGCATCTTTAAATTTTGCTATCAAATTATTATTATTGTATTAACTTGATTTTACTTTGCTAATCCATTGCTTATAAATTCCTAGTGTTAGAGTAGGTAGCTAGGCAGACATGAGCAGGGCAGGAGAGGGCCCCCCTCCCCCAGGAATGTCAGGTGACCATCAAGTAATGGTCAGGCAATTGTTAAGCTGTCTCTCTAAAATAACTGGTTGCAGCCAGAGCCAGAGAAAGAGTCTCCCAATAGATAGAAAACATCTGAAGCTGGTAATCAGCAGCTTCCTGACAAGATCTCAGGAGTTGGGCGAGTGGGCTCAAGCACGCACACTAAGAGGCAAAATGGCAGTTTAACCGGTATGTGACCTTCCTCTAGAAACGACTGATAAGGGAAAAACACCTCAAATGAGCATGCATACACCTCCAGTAAACAGTCTGAGCATGCAGCTCCTCCCAAGTGCTGGCAAGCCACCATGCCTGCGGACAGCCTGCTCCAAGGGAAGAGTCGGGGGAGAAGAAACATAAACCCTGGAACCATGCCAATGTATAAAACCTCAAGTCAAGGGCCGGATGGGGCACTTGGATCTCTCAGGTCACCTGCTTGGCTCTCTTCCAAGTATACTTTACTTCCATTTGTTCCTGCTCTAAAACTTTTTAATAAACCTTCACTCCTGCTCTAAAACTTGCCTCAGTCTCTCCCTCTGCCTTAAGCCTACTTCTGCCCCTCGGCCAAATTCTTTCCTCCAAGGAGGCAAGACTTGAGTTGCTGCAGACCCATATGGATTTGCTGCTGCTAACATACTTTGGTGCCACATGACTCAGACACATTCCCTAGTGGTAAGACACTCCTACAACTCACCTTCTTCCGCTGGAGGTAGTCAACCCCTGTACGCGGTTTCCTTCTCCTGCTCTCCTGCTTATAGAACAATTGTTCCTCCAGAACAATTCCTCTCAGCCATAGTGGCTCTGCTCCCACCAGATGATCTCTCAGCTCATCCTGGTGACTTGCAGGGGTACAGGTCTGCCGGCTATGTTGCCCAGGCTGGCCTCAAACTCCTGGCTTCAATGATCCTCTCATCTTAGCCTCTTGAGTACTGGGACTATAAGTGCCCACTGCCACGCCTGGCTGGTTAGGCTACTTTTCTGTGGATCACAGCCCATCATCCACCAATGCCTTGCCAACAACTGTAAATGTCTCATCCCTGAATCCTGGAACTGATAACAGCTCTGCCAGGTCTTCAGGTAAGGAGAGCAGGCCAACAGTCTGACTTCCAAGATAAATCTGCAGCAGGTATGTCTGCCACTTCCTTTTTACTCTTCCCTCCCAAATATAATTCCTGGGTTCTGACTCACAGGTGTTCATCAGAACAGACACCATGGCAGAGCATGATTACCATGAAGACTATGGGTTCAGCAGTTTCAATGACAGCAGCCAGGAGGAGCATCAAGACTTCCTGCAGTTCAGCAAGGTCTTTCTGCCCTGCATGTACCTGGTGGTGTTTGTCTGTGGTCTGGTGGGGAACTCTCTGGTGCTGGTCATATCCATCTTCTACCATAAGTTGCAGAGCCTGACGGATGTGTTCCTGGTGAACCTACCCCTGGCTGACCTGGTGTTTGTCTGCACTCTGCCCTTCTGGGCCTATGCAGGCATCCATGAATGGGTGTTTGGCCAGGTCATGTGCAAGAGCCTACTGGGCATCTACACTATTAACTTCTACACGTCCATGCTCATCCTCACCTGCATCACTGTGGATCGTTTCATTGTAGTGGTTAAGGCCACCAAGGCCTACAACCAGCAAGCCAAGAGGATGACCTGGGGCAAGGTCACCAGCTTGCTCATCTGGGTGATATCCCTGCTGGTTTCCTTGCCCCAAATTATCTATGGCAATGTCTTTAATCTCGACAAGCTCATATGTGGTTACCATGACGAGGCAATTTCCACTGTGGTTCTTGCCACCCAGATGACACTGGGGTTCTTCTTGCCACTGCTCACCATGATTGTCTGCTATTCAGTCATAATCAAAACACTGCTTCATGCTGGAGGCTTCCAGAAGCACAGATCTCTAAAGATCATCTTCCTGGTGATGGCTGTGTTCCTGCTGACCCAGATGCCCTTCAACCTCATGAAGTTCATCCGCAGCACACACTGGGAATACTATGCCATGACCAGCTTTCACTACACCATCATGGTGACAGAGGCCATCGCATACCTGAGGGCCTGCCTTAACCCTGTGCTCTATGCCTTTGTCAGCCTGAAGTTTCGAAAGAACTTCTGGAAACTTGTGAAGGACATTGGTTGCCTCCCTTACCTTGGGGTCTCACATCAATGGAAATCTTCTGAGGACAATTCCAAGACTTTTTCTGCCTCCCACAATGTGGAGGCCACCAGCATGTTCCAGTTATAGGCCTTGCCAGGGTTTCGAGAAGCTGCTCTGGAATTTGCAAGTCATGGCTGTGCCCTCTTGATGTGGTGAGGCAGGCTTTGTTTATAGCTTGCGCATTCTCATGGAGAAGTTATCAGACACTCTGGCTGGTTTGGAATGCTTCTTCTCAGGCATGAACATGTACTGTTCTCTTCTTGAACACTCATGCTGAAAGCCCAAGTAGGGGGTCTAAAATTTTTAAGGACTTTCCTTCCTCCATCTCCAAGAATGCTGAAACCAAGGGGGATGACATGTGACTCCTATGATCTCAGGTTCTCCTTGATTGGGACTGGGGCTGAAGGTTGAAGAGGTGAGCACGGCCAACAAAGCTGTTGATGGTAGGTGGCACACTGGGTGCCCAAGCTCAGAAGGCTCTTCTGACTACTGGGCAAAGAGTGTAGATCAGAGCAGCAGTGAAAACAAGTGCTGGCACCACCAGGCACCTCACAGAAATGAGATCAGGCTCTGCCTCACCTTGGGGCTTGACTTTTGTATAGGTAGATGTTCAGATTGCTTTGATTAATCCAGAATAACTAGCACCAGGGACTATGAATGGGCAAAACTGAATTATAAGAGGCTGATAATTCCAGTGGTCCATGGAATGCTTGAAAAATGTGCAAAACAGCGTTTAAGACTGTAATGAATCTAAGCAGCATTTCTGAAGTGGACTCTTTGGTGGCTTTGCATTTTAAAAATGAAATTTTCCAATGTCTGCCACACAAACGTATGTAAATGTATATACCCACACACATACACACATATGTCATATATTACTAGCATATGAGTTTCATAGCTAAGAAATAAAACTGTTAAAGTCTCCAAACTACTTTTACACTTCGGCACATTCTATTTCAA